GACCTGGTTAGTGTTTGTAGCTATCGGATGGGTGATGGCGCAGAAGCGGGTTATACGTTTTGTAGCCTCCCGAGGACAGAATGGATGTCACTGTGCAGGGGTGACAAGAGACGCTGATTTGAACTCAACTCACAGGGGGGCCTTTGCCAGAGCCTGAGCTCTGTTGGGGGAGGTTCTGGAGGACAGGCTGAATCACCGGAGTCAGGAGAGGATAGGACGCTTTCAGGATTTTAGCCGGGAGACCCACGTGGGGACCCCTGTAACTCTGAGTTTCGGGGGCGCCTTATGAAGAGCTTCAGTGCATTTCCCATCTTTGCTGGCACCCCACATTTTGTGCCCCTGGTAGCTGAGCTGCTGGGTTCATGAGGATGTGGGAGAATTTGCTGCAGAATCGTCTGCCACCCACCTCTATGGGTTTCTGAGAATGAGATAATTTTTCGGTTATCCGGATCCTGAGCGGAGGCAGCGAGCGGTGCCTGTTTTGGCGTTATTGGATTTGGGAGAGTTCGGCAGTACCACTGCCGTGAGATTCGTTTCCTTGGCCTCTCTGACTCCATTTTTCTCGGGTTTTATGTGGCTGCTCTACTCCTTCCATTGTGTTCTCTCTCTCAACTGCCGCCCCCGTCTTCCTCCTGAGATGTTTACGTGTTGCTTCTTGCACTCTAAATAAAGACTACATGTTTTCTCTGCTGGCATAAATTCCTCTGTGTGTGTGTGTGTGTCGGTGTGTAAATGCATGTCCGCAGGTGTACACGTGAGTGATTCAGCCTGGGGTTCACAATGAGCGTGGCACCCGTAGTGCAATGAAAAGGACATTTTTATGCAGATACGTGATTCATTTTCACCTTGCTGATCTTAGCCGTAGACATTTTTAAGAAACAGGGGAGGAACCAGCCACCCCCCAAATCCCATGAATCCCACTTCTCGGTGCGATTGGAGTTGTGTTGTAAGCGCAGGAGAGGCTCCTGCTGAGAGCGAGCTCCTGACATAGTGACCTCATTCCCCACGCCGCCCTCCTCGCAGCGGCAGAAGCCGCACTGGCTGGTGCTGGGTGAGCTCCACCGCTGCCCGGGCTGCGAGCCTGACGGCTGTGTGTCGGGAATGACGAGACCCAGGCTTGCAAAGACTTGCACGGCAACTGGAATTTATGACAAATAGCTCACTGCAGCTAAACTTTGATACAGTGTACAGTAGAACCGCCTGTTACACACAGGAGGGAGACGCGTCCTTCGTCACCATGCAAAGCCAGCCTTAACACAACATAGGAAAATGTGGCAGGTCTCTAATTACGGACTGGTGAGTATATGACGCCAGATCAATTTTAATGTGGCTGATCCGTCCCTGTGACTTCACTTTGCAGAGAACAAGCAGAAGAGGAGTGACACTGCAGATTCCGAGGCACTGCAGTGGGATGTTGGCTCAGCAAGTGGCTGTGATGTACGGGATAGGCATGGAACAGGATTCCAGCTGTTCCATGCAAATAGGATAAAAGAATGGTAAAGAGGATTCCTTTTTTTTTCCCTCCTCAAAACGTTACCAGCAAAGTACATTCACAGAGCCTTTTTAAGGTGCCTTTTGCCAGCTTTTGAACTGAACTTGTACCAGTATCTCAAGCCCTGAATTGTAAGAAGAGCTGAGAGTTCTGGAACTCATTTTTAAAAAGTAGATCTACGAAGGTAAAGTACCAGATTCCTCTTGTGTTCCACGGACTTGAAACTTTACTCTTTCTTCTTATTCCAGATTCTAGGACGTCCGTTTCTGTTACTGGCTCCTTCTTGTGCTTGGATGCAGCTCCCTAGCATGCACCAGGCTTTAGCGTCAGTGCTACCTGGGGGATGGAGCCAGTCCAGAAAGGGCCAGGTAGGTTTCCCCTGCTTTTATTTCAACAGTTGAGACCCCTTGAACATCTTCTTTCTCTTCGCAGTCACATCCATCTCATAGCTCACCCTGTCACAGAAGAAAAGAGAGCATGTTTCCTTTCTCCACTGTCAGAGGTCTCTTCTTTCTGCATAGCAGTTTGCATCTTCAGAGCAACGTTGAGGATGCTGAGTCAGGTTTAAAGGATGTTTGGTCAGAAAAAACACAAGCATGGTATGTTGCAAATACAGTTCCATCATGTCCTCACACCCATCAATTCTACCCATCCTTAAGGACCTATTCCAAATCTCTGTCCCCTGGAAAGTTCTCCCTAATCACCCCAACAGGAGGTCATTTCTAAATCCTTGAAACTCCCATTATAGAGTTAAGTTTCTATTCATTCATGTGTTTTCTTGCTATAGCTCTTCTAAGGGTGTTTTGAACAGCAATGTGTATATTTCATGATGCTTTATATTTTCACACATGTATATCTTATATTCCCACCTAAATTGTAATCTCATTGAAGGCAGAGATCAAGATTTATGCTTTTTTCTGCTGTCTACATCTCCTAGCAGTTCCCTACACATGGAACCCTTTCAATAAATAGTTGAATAGGAAGAGGGGCAGTTTAAAAAGCAGGATTTTTTTTTTTTTTTTTTTTTTTTTTTTTTTTTTTTTGGTCATAGAGAGTTAGAATGATCTGGTTTTGCTAATTTTAAGAATCTTCACAGGGTATATTCAGGCTAAGGTGGACCTCAGGAGTCATGCATGCCACTCTAGAAGTTGTGATGGTTCTTACCCTGAGACAGTGTCACAGCCAGGAAGCTGCCTTACCCTGCTTGTAAAGAACTGTTGCCGTAAAGGACAAATGAGCATGTGGACATTGATCACGGTTTACTTGAATTATATTGGACAAGCCATCCTTAAGTTATGAGGAGTATGCCGAATTCGGGAAGTTTAGGTGAAAGTCACTTTTTTGACTCCTACAGGACATTTTCCTTAGAAGAAAGAGCCAGAATGGTTACTAATAATTCGGATCATATCAGAAATTATTTAACTCCTGGTGTCACTGATTTTTAATACTAAGAGTACTTATTTAAGTCCTGAGTTTCCTTTCCCTTTCTTAGGTAATGGATTGGCCCAACCTAAGTTTTGAAATAGGTCAACATCCTTTGATATCCTTGTAATTCTCTATCCACACTATTTCCCATCTCCTAGTGCCTTTTTCTCTCCAAAGTCCCTAGTGTAATGCATGTTTGCACTCCCAGCCTGGTGATGCATCCCAAATGCTATGTGTTCTATATATCTGATTAAAGTAATCTTATTAAACTACTTCATACTAGTATAAGGAAGACCTCTGCACTCTTAGCCTTCCCAAAGATATTTTAGTTTTTTAAAAAGGCTTATTTTTAGGTACAAACAAATTTTCCATTGGTAGAAATTCAAACACTGTAAATGAGTAAATTGGATAAATCTAGATGGGCTTGAGGAAGAATTTTTTTTTTTTTTTGACGGAGTCTTTCCTTGTTTCCCAGGCTGGAGTGCAATGGCACGGTCTTGGCTCACTGCAACCTCCGCCTCCTGGGTTCAAGTGATTCTCCCGCCTCAGCCACCCGAGTAGCTGGGATTACAGGCATCTGCCACCACGCCTGGCTAATTTTTTGTGTTTTTCGTAGTGATGGGGTTTCTCCATGTTGGCCAGGCTGGTCTTGAACTCCTGACCTGATCCACCCACCTCGACCTCCCAAAGTGCTGGGATTACAAGCATGAGCCACCGCGCCCGGCCAGGGAAGATATTTTTAATACTAGCTACTATTTATTAAACATGTATTAGGTCTCAGGGACAGGGTAAGCACTCAACATCCATTATCTCATTTAATCCCCTCAGTGAGTCTACAAGGTAAACATCATTATGTATACTTCACAAAAGAAAAAATTGAAACTCAAAAAATTAAATAATTTGCCCCAAATCACACAACCAGTGAGGAGCAGAACTGGGCTCTGAACCTAAAGTTTTGACTACAAAGCCCATGGCTTTTAACACCATCTTGTAATGCTGAATTGAAGAGAGAAAAGTTACTTAATTGTACAGCGACTTAGACGTTTCCTCTGTGTATCTGATCTGATCCCCTATCCTTTCTTTCATGCCTCTGAATTCTGACATAGTCCTTTCATAATGACCTCCATGGCAGTTGGAAGGGGTAGAAGCGTGTTCGGTTTTAGGGGGGTTGGTTGGTAGCAGTCAATCGGTACAATTTTGTTGTAATTTGGGAACTGTCAACCTGTCCATATTTGTAGTTTATTTAATTAGGCCTTCCTGTCCTATTACAATTGTATTTTACAGAAATCAGTCCCACTACAGTTGTCATCCCTAAACTGATGAAGCAGAGAATACAAAGACTGAGAAATAGCTCTGGTGATTCCAACTTAAAAAGAGGGAAAGTGAATGTGTGACCTAGAGTTGTTAGATGATTTATTAAGCTGAAGTTGGGAAATATCATCAGTGGAAACTGGAGCATCTAATGTCTAGTGTTAGGCCAGGTTATGCTGCAGAATGAACATGAAGGAGAAGTACAGGGTGGCTTAAAATAGGAATTTATGTTCTTTCTTATGTGATGCACTTAAGGAAAAGGAAGACGTCATGTTCCTCAGGTGCTCTTGTTGGTCAGGTGCTTTACAGAATTTCAGGACATCTGGGAGATCTTACTAATTGTTATCATCTAGGACTGGTATTTCATCATAACTTTATCCTTGTTGGTAAGTGGCTTTACCTTCATTCTGGTTGAAGGACTGGAGCACAAGTGGCAGCTGGTGTTGGAAAACATCTTGTAAGGTAGCAGGGCCTTGCCTCTTCTTGTTTATGTACGTAGGACCTTTTGATTCTACAAGCATTTGAGGACCTGCCGTGTGAAAGCATTCGGCTAGGTTTTATTCCATGTGCCTAGCACGTACCACCCTGGACCTAGCTGATGGGTTATAGTGTGGAGCCTTAGCAAAGGCGTTAATTACGAAATTAACCTGATTGGTCCCAGGGCTCATATTCCATCCTACCTTTTCTGCTATGCATCTATTGCAAATAGCTAAATGGTCCAACAGAAGTGTTAGTTGTTCCTATCAGAGACGTCAGGAATCACCTCTGGCGGTGGGGAAGGTGGCTCTTGGCCAGGGCGCTCTCACCCACCCCTGCCCACGAGGATGGCCCCTTTCTGCCCGATGCTCTACCCTTTCTGCCTTATCTGTCTCTATTTATTCTGTGATAAGCTTTTACCTGTAGTCAAATCTCAGTAACAAGAGCAATAGCTAATGTGACTAACGAAAGGTTGCGGACTGGGAGGATCATGAGCTTCTTCTGTAGACCAATGAGCCAATTAATTCGTTACTTCACATAGTGGCATTAGACAGACTGGTCAGCACAAAGGCCCGGGTGACGTGGGGGATGTTAACTCATTCTTTTGGGTGCCCTTGGCCACCGTGTTACTCTCGTTTAACTTTATTCCCATTAGAAGTTTCTTAGTAAGTAATAGCTAATGGACACCAGTATTTCAGTATGATTAATGAGTGTCTTCTGTTTACGCTCTCTTGATTAAAATGATTTACTCAAATAATAGCTTAGGAATTGGACCTGCTTTAAGATACCCATTAAGTGTTGAAGTAAAGCATTAGGAAACATTTTTAAAGTTGTTATAGAATCTCTAAATATTCTAAAATTCCTTTTTTATGCTGTTTCCTTCAGTTGACTATTGCCATCGGGCTCAGCCTTCAACTTTTGAAATCAGTGGCATTTGAAACAAACCTACAGTAAACTAGTAAAAGTGCCTTTTCATTGCCAGTTTTCTTCTGAATGTCAAATACAAACATTCGAAAGTCAAGAATAGTCATCTGGTTTCAAAGGAAAGCTGCTTAAAACGCAGGAGCATGTGAGGTAATGGGAGCCGTCTGCTCTGCCCCCACCAGATGGGTGCTGTGGTCTTCAAGAGAGCGCATAGGAAAGAAGTATGTGGGTTTTTTTAGAACAGCTTTTTAAAAAATACTGTAGTAGGCCTTCTGTTAAAAGAGCCAAACAGCATTAATACATAAAATTGGGGTTAATAAATTGAATTAAATTGTAAAACACAAGATTTGTCTGAGGCGCTGCATCCGAGAAGTTGTTCACTTGACTGTAACCCCAGAAAGCGGGTGATTTCCCCAAGCCCAAGGGCATTTAAGATAAAACTTGGCGAAAGAATCGTTTTCTGAAGAGTGTGCGGAGAGGAATAGAGTTGTGTTGTCCCCATGCCCATAGTGCATTTTATAGACATGTTTGACTATTTTTATGAGGAATCACGGTATCTACTACTTGTGGTAATTTTATGGCATCCGTGATTTTAACTTGCGTGTTAATTTTGGCGGTGCAGAGAACAAAAGGGGCACACATTAGTCCTGAGGAACAAAGCTGAGCAAGACTTTGAATTTAGAAAGAGAAAATGATGAAGCCTTTATTGTAAGGGAAGAAAAAATTATTAGCCAGTATATGGAGCCATTTCTTTGAAAATTAAAGCCCAACTTTTTCAGTTCAGATGAGTGTTAAAATAGTGTCCCCAGCGTGATGGAAGCAGAGCTAGACACCCGTGCCATATGATGCTTTTATGCCAGAATTCTGCTGCATTCATATAGGATCACAGGATTTAGGAGGCTGAAGGAATCTTTGAAATCATTTCATCCAAACTCTCATTTTACAGATGAGGAAACGGGCGCAGAGCGGATAATTGTATTTTGTTTTAAGAGACTGGGTACTTATCAAAATATCTCTTGAATGCTTTTTTTATATTGGGAATTTCTCAATTATAAACTAGTACAGTTTCAGAACCACATTCTTAAGTGGGTTGTTTTGGTACAAGAATTTCATTAATGTCAAAGATAACTCTTCAACCCAGAGAATAGATTACATTAACACTTGCAATGAAAAACAGTACCTTAAAAGGAAAACAGGATAATTCATATGGAATGTTGGTGCTTGAAAAAAAAATTATTTAAAGAAAGCTAAGATAGAGGATGGAGGCTGGTACTTTCCAGGCTGTTTACTGTGATGCAGTTTGCCTGGGGAAATTCTGGCTTTCCTTTTCTTACACAGTTGTATGAGGATGGGTACTTTAAGATGAAATGACATAGTTTTATGTTGGCTTTTGTAGCAGGTATCTTTTGGAAAGCTACGGATGTCACCCAGGAAGGAGCAGGTGTAAGCTGTTGTGAAAGTCATATCCCAGGAGCGGTGCTGGTCTCCTGCGTGTGCACAGGCTGAGAAGTTCCTGGAACCTCAATTAATGACTGCAAAAAGTGAAAATGCCACTTATAAAGGACAGGGCTTTATTTTAGTCTTTTTTTTTTTTTTTTTTTTTTTTTTTTTTTTGCACAAATAGAACCGAGATAAGAACAGTTTTGGAACTTGAGTGCTTAAAGGTATTTGATGTAAAATAGGCATTCAGATATTTCTTGAAAGGATGAATTATGTGAGAGAGAGTTTTTTTTAAAATAACTCCAACTAAAGTAATGGGCCAGAAGTTGGAAGGGGAAAATAGATAGAGGGATTTAAATAGTGAAAATGGATGCGCTTGATAAAGCTATTTCCTGAGGTAGGGGTGACTAGCTGTAGACAATCCAAGAGCAGGTTGGCGTCTGCAGGACATCTGCCTGTTGTCCGTTGTGCGAGTGATTTTAGGAATCACCAGCTCTTTCTCCAGAGTTGCACAAGAGTGATTTTCTCATGCAAGCATATCATGTGATTTGTCTGTATGAAAACAGGGGCAGTGCCTCGTCACCGTCAAGAATAAGATCTAAGCCTTCTTGTCAACCAGGATCTGGCCCCTTTTTTCTCTGTATCTCACCACCAGCCTGCCCCAGGGGAGCCTGAACCTGCCGCAGCTCCCCAGTCTCAGCTCCCCGGGCTGCCTGGGCTCAGCATGCTGCACCCCCGTGCTGGCTGGGCTGTTCCGCCTCTCCTGGAGGGGGTCCGTCTTCCATGCCCCTCATCATCCACCCGGCTACTCTTTCTCTTCATGCCAGTCAGCCGACAATGACCTCACATGAAAGCAGTGTCCACATTTTCACTCATGCATTTTAAATGTTAAATACTCTTAAAACAGAAGTTTACTTACAATTGTAATATTTTCATGTCTTTTCACATTTTAAGCTCGCTTAAAAATCTATGGAATGCTTCCTCTGTCCAAGGCACTGAGTTTGGTTTTATCTGAAATAGCCTAGATTTGACAAAAGTCCTCTGAGGACTGTACTTAAATGGATGTTTGTAAGAAAATAAAGCTGAACTAAAATCTATCTACTCCTTTTTTAGAACAATAGGACAGAATTATAGCAGTTTAGAAAGAATTTTTTAGCTGACAAAGTGCCAATGTGCTTTAAGATGAGTTGTCGTTATGAATGTGTTCTGAACTAATTCTGACGATGGAAAAATCCATCCTATAAATTATAGACAAGTAAATTATAATCCACATTTCATGCAAAATATGGTAGTTTCTGTAGATAATGTAGATTATCGTGACCAACAATATTTTAGCAGTACCTACATTCTCCTTTTTTCTTCTTTGAATAAATAAATGTGGTCCGGTAGTTGGAAGAATTTTCTAGTAGCATATCTTAAAAATGACTAGTTGGCTCGTTAAGCAGGTTTATATAAGATCCACAGAAGATTATGGTAAACTTGAATAATGTTTATGTTGTGTTGAGAGATACCTGTGATTCCTTTAATACAGATCTTAAATGCATGTTCTAAACTTCACTTAATATATAATTATTCTTTTAAAAAATTTACTCATTTTTATTAATTTTTAATTTCTTATTGCTATATAATAGTTGTGTTATAAAGTTATTTTTCTATAGTAACTGCTGTGTTTGGAGGCCTATTTCTCATGCAGTTAATTGGGGGAGTCTTAGAAATTGCATGGGTAAACTTATTTGTTCTCTTTTTGTTTGCTATTATTTAGCAAAAATATTAATAAAATTACAGTCCTTTAAGATGACTAAGAAATTCCTTAGATTATCATGTTAAAAATGGATATTCATTCATTCAACAAATATTTGTTGGGTAAGCACTGCATCATTCTAGGTGCTGGGAATGTGGCATTCACGTTGCCTTCTGTCATGGAGCTTACATTCAAGTGGGTGAGACAGACAGTAAACCAGTGAACCAAACGCACATGCACACATGCAGGGAGAGAAGACAGTAAACTCGGCTGTGATGGAATGGCAGTAGACCAGACAGTCAGGTTAGGGCTTTCTGATGAGGTGCCATTTGAATTGAGACCTAAAGCATGAAAAGCCAGTCTTGAAAGGTCGACCCAAGGAGCATCCCAGGCCAAGGGCACAAAAAATACAAAGGCCCTGAGTTGAGGAAATGCCTGACATGTTCAAAGAACAGAGGAGGTCGTGAGTGGCAAGTAAGGATGGAGGTGGGAGTGGTCCTAGCATAGGGTGGACAGGCTCAGGCCACGTGGGCCCGTGTAGGCCTACCAAGGAGTTCAGCTTCTCTTCTAAGTGCAGTAGGCAGTCCCTGGAGGATTTTATGCAGGGAAGTGGTGTGTTTTTTGTTTTCCTAAGAGGACCTTGCCTGCTCTGTGGAGAGGGGAGTGTTGGAGGCAGGAGGGAAGGCTGAACATCATCAAGTTCTTATGAAGGACCAGGTGAGAGATGATGGCAGTTTAAGGGAGCTCCAGGGATAGAATCCAGGGGACAGGCCAGGAAGCATTTGGGTGTAGACAGGATTGCTGATGGGATTGGGGATGGGAAAGGAGTTGAAAGTAATATATCTTAGTGCAGCACAAAAATGAGATGAGGTGGAGACAGTTACTTAGAACATCCAAATTCCATTTTGTTCTACATTCTGAGTTAAAAGTTATTGCCCATATTCATTATTATAGTGAAACTGAGCTTTTCCAAAGTAAATGCCATTCAGACACACTTAAAGCATGCTGCCTCTTGGAGTTGGCTGCAATGAATGAAAAGAAATTAACTGAGAATATGGCAGTGAAACCAAACAAATTGTTTCAGCTAAACCCATAAGGACAAGCATGACCTAAACCAAAGCAGTTAATTAATTTTGCTAATAGTCATTTCTTTTTTACAGAGAGTTCGAGTTTCCTCTTATGACCTATACAAAAATCTGGAAATAGTCCGGCCTGCATTTTGGGGATCATATTTAGTATTTTTGTATCTTTCATCTTCTGAGATGTTCTTAGTTATATAATAGGCACACGTTGGAAGGTATTAACTTCTCAAGTGATACCCAAGTCCAGAGGTTCTGGAATCTGCATTGATCCTGTCCCTCTTTGCCAGCTGATCCCATCTTCCTTTTCATCTGACTTTAAAAATCATCCCAGGTGACTTTCAGGTCCATATGGCTAACTTAGCACCTCTGTAAGAAAGCCGGCCTCAGTGCCCCTGTCCTATCCAGTGGAGGTGGAGTGAGAGAGAAGGAACTACAGGCCGGTGTCTCAGACTGTCTGTGCCTGAGCTGTAGGGCCTGCGGTACGGAGGGCAGAGTCAAACAGGTGAACTTCCCAACTCCCACCTCTGCTGCAGCTTGCATCAGCACTCAGCCAATCTTCACACATTTCTTATGTGTTTATTGATTTAGAGACAGGGTCTCGCTCTGTTGCCCAGGCTGGAGTGCAGTGGCGCAATCTCAGCTCACCGTAGCCTTGACCTCCCAGGCTCAAGCGATCTTCCCAGCTCAGCCTCCCAAGCAGCTGAGACCACAGGCGCGTGCCAGCATGCCTGGCTAATTTTTGTATTTTTTGTAGAGATGGGGTCTCATCATGTTGCCCAGGCTGGTCTCAAACTCCTGGGCTAAAACAATCTGCCTGCCTTGACCTCTAGAACTGTTGGGATTATAGGTGTGAGCCACCATGCCCAACCCACATTAGGTTTTAGAGTAAGACTTCATTTGGGCTGGGCATGGTGGCTCACACCTGTAATTCCAGCGCTTTAAGAGGTGGCCGGACTGTAGTCCTAGCTATTTGGAAGCCTGAGGTAGGAGGATCTCTTGAGTTCAAGGTTGCAGTGAGCTATGATTGTGCCATTTCACTCTAGCCTGAGCCACAGAGCCAGACCCTGTCTCAAAAAAGCAAACAAACAAAAAAACAAAAACAAATGAACAAACAAAAAAACCCAGCTTTTTTTGTAGGAAAAAAAAGGATATGACAAATCTTTTCTTTAAGATTTAAATACATTGTTCTAGGCCGTTGGAAACTTACCCACTGAGGTGGTCCCAGCCCACGTCATTCTATCATTCTGTCATTTTTGAGTTACCAATACGAACTGAGCTTCACCAGCCAATGAATGAAACTCACATCCCCCAAAATGGCCCCAAGTTCACACTCGGTCTCGCCTGCTACTGCCCCACAAAATATTACAAGAATTTTTCTGAGGGTGTCTCTTTATGATGCCTATGACCCATAGGCCCCAGACATTTGTGGCTTCTAAGCTAGGTCAGTTCCTGGCTTCTGCTGATTTTTCTCCCTTCCTCCTTTTCTGGATGTGGGTACTCCTGTCTCCCTCTGGCCACTGGGACAACGTCTTATCCTCCTCATATCCATCTTGCAGAGAGTGGAGCTACAGTAGAGCTGATGGGAGCCCCATGTGGTCCAGGGAAAGGGGGGCGTTGAACTGAGCTGGGTTTGGGAAGGGGGTGAGGCCTGAGCCTTGGGCACTGGAGTCCTGCTGCTTCCTCCGAGGCACCTGTTGGACTCTCCCCGTACGTGCTGATCTTTGTCCCAGGCCCTGCTGCCTGATTTCATCGAGCAAACCATTTCTCTCCTAGCCCATCAAAGCAGCAAGTTTTTCCCCATAGGGACTCTGCACTCCTCCTGCAAACTAGGAACTGTGGCTGGGCATGGCTTTAAGTGCCTGACAGTGAGGAGGTTGGTCCACCTCAGAGCAGCCAGACACCTTGTCGGGGAGGGTGTTGCTTAATGCTACAGGCCGACCTGAGTCTCGGTTTTGGTCAACCATGGTAGCTTATTACAAGCATGCTTCAGAAACAAAAAAGGCTAGATTATGGAAGTACATTTAGGAAATCAGATTAGAAACTTAACAGACCCTGTGAGCCCTTCTATGTTCTACTGTGTTGATAGTTTGCATCCTCCTCGTGTAGGACATCTTTTCAAATGCAACCTTGGAGAACCCCAGGTATAAAACAGGTGGCACCCAGGTGTCAGGAGCGAACTTTCCTGCCCTCCCAGCCTCTGCTTCTACTGGGGGCACCTCCATCCCAGAAATATTCCAAGAAATTCTAGGGATCCTTGGAGCATCACTTGAAAATCACTGACTGCACTGTGGTATAAAGACTTGAGAAATGAAGACAGATATTTGCATTGTAGGTTGACATCTCAAGAGTCACCGTCCATCACCCCTCCGATGCAGGGTCTTCAGCCTCTCCTGCCTCCACTGGCCCTTTTAGTGTGCAGGAGGCCACATTCTCTGAGGGAATTGTAATCTGCCTTCTCCCACTCCTCCCAGCCATCATCCCCACGGCCACCACAGTCATCTTTCTGAAATCCACACCTGCCTTCAGCCTTCCATGGCTCACCACCCCTCATAGAATGCAGAGCTTGGACACTCAGCTCTTTATTCATGGTCGTCCCTACCTACCTGTCCCCCTTCGCTTCTGTGCCCCAGAAAACATCTGCTTATAGGTCCCAGCCCCGCAGGGACACACCTACTCTTGAACACTGGGTTCAGATTACACTTCCTTGGTGGAACCTTGGAAATTCCTGCTTCTGAGCCCCACCCTCGCCTCCCAGAGGTGTTATCCTTCCTCGACTCTCAGCACCCAGGTGTTGTTCTGTTCTCTTGTGTGCCTGCCACGCAGCATTGCGAACTTCGTTCGATCTACTTGTCTGTCTTCTCCACTTAAATAGAAACTGAGGGCAGAGATGTTTGGGGAGAGGCGCGCACTCTGTCTCTGCAGCTCCCGTTCCCCCAGCAGACACGTAAACGCGTTCAATGTGTGAATGAATGAATCATCAAGTTACACAAATGCAATTTGTCGGGATATGAATGGCAGTTATTAAATAAATCAGCTCCAAGTTAATAAAAACGGAAATAAAAGCCTGTTGTTGCAAGACTTTCAGTACTAGGACTATTTAAATGAGATCTCGGATGTTAAAGGGAAGTTTTATTTGTTGAGGCAGTAGGAGCTTCCACTGCGTGTGGAAGTCTTTCCACCTGAGTGGAATTGGCTGTGGCTTCTGTGTTCAGAGTGGAATTGGCAAGCAGCTGCTATGTTCGGAGCTGACTGTGTTCGTCAGACCAGGGCCAGATGGACGCGTGAAGGCGTGTGTCTGACAGATGACCGGGTCTTTTAATGAACCACTCACTTGAAAATTGTCTTTCTGCAGGTGATGTATCACCCATCAGTATGTCTCCCATCAGTCAGTCTCAGTTTATTCCACTCGGGGAGATCCTCTGCTTGGCCATCTCAGCAATGAACTCGGCAAGAAAGCCTGTCACCCAAGAAGCACTGATGGAGCACCTGACCACGTGCTTCCCAGGTAACGAGGCGGGAACGTAGCACTTTCCAGGTCTCACAAGTGGTTTTTTTTTTTTTTTTTTCAGGTGTTCCAACGCCAAGCCAAGAAATTCTGCGGCACACGCTGAACACGCTGGTACGGGAGAGGAAGATCTACCCAACTCCAGATGGCTACTTCATCGTGACCCCACAGACTTATTTCATAACTCCTTCCCTCATAAGAACTAACAGTAAATGGTACCATTTGGACGAGAGGATACCTGACCGGTCTCAGTGCACCTCTCCGCAACCCGGGACCATCACGCCCTCTGCCTCAGGCTGTGTCAGGGAAAGGACATTGCCCCGAAACCACTGCGACTCTTGCCACTGCTGCAGAGAAGACGTGCACAGCACGCATGCACCCACCCTGCAAAGGAAGTCTGCCAAGGACTGCAAAGACCCTTACTGTCCCCCTTCTCTGTGCCAGGTGCCACCCACTGAAAAGAGCAAAAGTACTGTAAATTTTTCCTATAAGACAGAAACTCTCTCAAAACCTAAAGATAGTGAAAAGCAGTCAAAAAAATTCGGGCTAAAGTTATTCCGGTTAAGTTTTAAAAAAGACAAGACCAAACAGCTGGCCAATTTTTCTGCCCAGTTTCCTCCTGAAGAGTGGCCCCTGCGAGACGAGGACACGCCAGCTACGATCCCTCGGGAAGTAGAGATGGAAATCATTAGGCGCATTAACCCAGACCTGACCGTGGAAAATGTCATGCGGCACACCGCGCTCATGAAGAAACTGGAAGAAGAAAAGGCCCAGAGGAGTAAAGCCGGGTCCTCTGCCCATCACAGCGGAAGGAGTAAAAAGAGTAGGACTCATCGGAAGTCCCATGGAAAGTCTCGGTCTCACAGCAAGACACGGGTGTCTAAAGGAGACCCTTCCGACGGTTCACATCTGGATATCCCAGCTGAAAGAGAGTATGACTTTTGTGATCCTCTTACCAGGGTGCCCAGGGAGGGCTGCTTCATCATTGAACACAAAGGAGATAACTTCATCATGCACAGCAACACAAACGTGCTCGAGTCCCACTTCCCCATGACACCAGAATGGGATGTGTCTGGTGAATTGGCTAAAAGGAGAACTGAGATGCCTTTTCCTGAACCTTCTAGGGGAAGCTCCCACTCAAAAGTGCACCGAAGCCACAGCCATACACAGGACCGGAGGTCCAGGAATGAGAGATCCAACAAAGCCAAGGAGAGATCCAGGTCGATGGATAACTCCAAAGGCCCTCTGGGTGCTTCTTCTCTAGGGACGCCGGAAGACCTTGCTGAAGGCTGCAGCCAAGACGACCAGACCCCCAGCCAATCCTACATTGACGACAGTACTTTAAGGCCTGCACAGACCGTTAGTCTCCAAAGGGCTCACATTTCGTCCACAAGCTATAAAGAGGTGTGTATTCCAGAGATAGTCAGTGGCAGCAAGGAACCGTCCAGCGCTTGCAGCCTTTTGGAGCCAGGAAAACCACCCGAGAGTTTGCCATCCTATGGCGAACTCAACTCTTGTCCAACAAAAACAGCCACAGATGACTATTTCCAGTGCAACACCTCTAGTGAGACGGTGCTCACGGCACCATCACCTCTGGGAAAGAATAAGGAGGACCATGACACTCTGACTTTGGCAGAAGGGGTGAAAAAGCTCTCCCCTTCTGATAGGCAGGTCCCCCACTCCTCCAGGGAGCCTGTGGGGCACAAGGAGGAGTCACCAAAAGGGCCGGGTGGGGGCCCCGCTGCTTCGGGAGGAGTGGCTGAAGGGATCGCCAACGGACGCCTCGTCCAGCACCATGGTGCCGAGCCCAGCAGCTTGGACAAGAGGAAAGAGATATTTAGCAAAGACACACTGTTCAAACCTCTTCACAGCACCTTGTCTGTAAACAGCTATCACAAGTCGAGCCTGTCCCTCCTCAAATCTCACCCGAAGACACCTGCTGACACATTGCCAGGCCGATGTGAGAAACTGGAACCGTCCCTGGGGACCTCGGCGGCACAAGCCATGCCTGCTTCCCAGCGTCAGCAGGAGTCAGGAGGGAACCAGGAAGCCTCTTTTGACTATTACAACGTCTCTGATGATGACGACTCTGAGGAAGGGGCAAACAAGAACACAGAGGAGGAGAAAAATAGAGAGGACGTAGGCACCATGCAGTGGCTCCTCGAGCGGGAGAAGGAAAGAGACTTGCAGAGGAAATTTGAAAAGAACCTCACCCTTCTTGCTCCAAAAGAAACCGACAGCAGCAGCAACCAGAGAGCCACCCATTCAGCCCGGCTCGACAGCATGGACAGCAGCAGCATCACAGTGGACAGTGGATTCAACTCCCCACGGTAGGGAGAGGTGTCTCTGTGCACACACATGCCAAAACAAAACAAACCCTTTTTGCTCTTTTAGTACTCGGGAGAGCCTGGCTTCCAACACATCAAGCATTGTTGAAAGTAACCGTCGTCAGAACCCCGCTTTGAGCCCGGCCCATGGTGGAGCTGGTCCAGCCTTCAACTTCCGAGCGAGCGCGGAGCCCCCGACAAATGAAGCTGAGAAGCTACAGAAACCTTCCAACTGCTTGCAAGCTTCTGTTACTAGCGTGTGATTGTCCTTCTGCCTCAGATCTTCTGTCTCATTCGATACAGCAAAGTTTACGACACTGGGACTGATGTTTACATCTTTGGAAAGACAAGCATCTCAACCACAGTTTTTGTGTTTACTTAAACTGTGCTGCTAAGTAGGGCTAGGGCAAAAAAACAAAAAATCTTTATTTCAGAGTATTGCTTTTCACATTTATGGCTCTGTAGCAACTGAGTAACAGTAGGGGTGATATGTATACTTTTGCTTCACTAATTGTATCTGAGCACACATAGGAAAGTCTAGACACTGTAAGTGTAATACGCATTTTCAATGTCATGCAGTTGCCAATTCCATTTTAAAATGCCACAGATGCGTGTTGCTCCCAGTCTGTGGTTAAACGGTGCCACAGAACTGATCCTTGACACTTCCAAAAAAAAAAAAACAAAACAAAACAAAAAAAATTTAAAAAAAAAAAACAAAAAACAAAACTAAGCTACCACGAAATGTCAAATGCAAGGGTCCACCTTGAGGGAAATAGATGCCAAACTAACTAGAAGGGACCCCGGCCCTTTGTGTGTGAATTGTTTATGCACCAGTCATTTTTCACTGTGAGTTTTCGTGACACTATTTTGCAGGAGCCCATGGAAGTGTGTGAGAAGGGGTCGCAATGGAGATCACTGGGAGTGAATGTTTTCAGGGTTTTGTTTTGAAGTGTCACAGATGCTTGTCTGATTTTTTTAACCTTCCGTGATCACAAACAGGAATATAGGCCTTTGAATCTGAAGTGGACAAAGGAAAGCAATTTCCAGTCTGGCTGGGGCACAGCATTAGGTGATTGAAAAGGTGATGTGGACTTGTAAAAGGTGTTACTCAAATATTGAAGGAAGAGAATTTCCTCCTTGTGATACTTAGGATGACCCTATCTTACTCTAATAGATACAATAATTAGTTTGTTTAAAAGCAAAATGTTCTTTGTGATACAAATGAAGAGTAGGGCCTGAGGATGTTATTCTTTCTAATGGAAGGACATAAATCTATTTTATGTAGTTTTAAATAGAATGCCTAAATTAGGCTGTGGGAGATAATTTTTAGTGGTTGTAGGAAAGAGCAAATTTAGGGAGTGTTGAACTTCAGGCCTTTTATTCCTGGGAAGATATGTATAGAGAAAACTTTTAAAATAATTTTTGATTAGAAATATACATGTGCCCATGTAATAAACAACAGAATGTGCTCATTCTGCTAGTGCGGTATAATCCGAATTTGTACTCCCCTAAAATTTATCAGAATAACAATTATGCATACATGAACTATGCCAGAGTAATGTTTACAGATACTTTGTAACCAATTTCAGGAGGCGTTTTTAGCTGGATGTGTAGTTAATTAGACCAACTTATTTCCAAATGGTTTGTTAACATTTTGCTTTGGTTTACAATGTCATGTTGAACACAAAGAAGACCCAGCAGCAAAGGGATGACCAATAATTTCATCTTATAGCAAGGAGACATTCCAACGTTCCCATGTTTTATTTTCTGAGAACAGTGGGACAGATCTGTAGTAATGGAATATTATTTGCAAAAGGGTTACATATGACACAAGTAAGTGTTCTGACATAAAGTTTTATTTAGTTCAGTGGCATGTGCTGTTGGGAGCCATACACCATAAAATATATATATCCCAAAATAAATCTAGAATATTTTCACCTCCAATTTCAGTAATTGGCATATGATTTGTGAGACGCATCTGTTTTTGTATGAGGTTTAATCACTAGCAATCTGTTTAAAGAATCCAGTCCTATACACAGTTGGACTCATTCTTGAAACCTTTAAATGCTCCCTCATAGTTTTTCAGTTATTTGGAAGTTGCATTGGGTCAAACTGAACTCCTTGAGTTTGGTGTAAATTCCTTTTTTCTGCTTATTATAGTGAAACTTCAGCATGTTTCTTAGTAAACTCCCATACCATTGAAATGCTTAAGCCAGTTGGCTTTCAGTCTCATGCCTTATTTCCTCCAAGGCATGCCTCAACGCATTGTTTGTCTCATTGCTTAAATATGTCCAGAAGGAATGATCATGTATCTAATAGACTACATAGTTGGTTCCCTTGGGGAGTTATATATCATACAGTTACTAAATATTTGTCTAAATTCATTTTTTCCAAAAACCTGCTCTCAAATTTTTCTTCTACTCTCAGTTCATAAATAATATAACCATTGAAACAACACATCAGCCTCTAGCTGATCCTCTGAAAGTAGCCATTGAAATAATCGAATACTGTGTGAACAGGAAAGGAAAGCGTTACCTTTAAGAGAAGCTTTAAAATAGGAATTTATTGATATTTCACAAGATATAGGTTTACAGAAGACATTATTCAAATAAATATGTACACTATTTGCCTGATGCTATGGGGTACATAATTTTTTAAAAACTCCCTTAGACCAGCAGCCATTAGTGTAGAAATGATGGACTTTAAAGGTGATACCATGTAAGCAGATGTTGCATATAAAAATATTCCTGCCTGAATCTGATCGAGATTCTTGAATGGGGGAGGAGTGGCAGCCGGCAGCACATTGCAAATGTCATTCGAGGTCACGGTGAGGCTCTCGGTCCCGGAACAGTGGGGGCCTCGCCAGGCGTTGCCAGTATCCCTTTCCTCCTGTAAAATCATAGCTTTGTGTTACACGACTGCTTATCCAGTCTTAGGGTTTAGCAGCTGAAAGGTTTACAAAACTGAATCTGGTTGAATCTCTGTGAAAGGGTCAACACATCTGTCGGCATTTTGCACACTTATGTATTATTATGATACAACATATTACTTTATGGTAATTTTTATTTTTACATATAACTACCTCCATAAATTTGATGAAATGGCAGCCGTGTGTTAAAGTGTATCGTTCAGAAGAGCAAAGTTGAACACTTCCTTCAACATTAGGGCATGGCGTGCTGTGTGTGTCAGTGATTGCCTCTGTGGACTCATGACTTTCCATCGCCATGGCTTTCTCTTACGCCGCTGTTTGGCTTTCAGATGTAATCCTGTCTTCTCCTCTCTTCCCCACGAAAGCGCACTCGATTTTGTTAGGAATGAACGGAAGTTTAAAAATTCTTGTGCCCACCCCCGCCCTCCACCCATTCCTGTTAAAAGTTCTCTGGCGAAGAGCCAATGGGTGAACGTAATTGAAAGAGCTATTTACTCTTTTGGAAATCTGATTTGAAGTCTAAGTTTTCAGTAACAGAAGACACACAAGCAATGTGGACTGCCAAGCTTGAAGCACTTCGGGCTCTGCCTTCACTCGCATGCTACCATGTCGAGCCCAAACTCCACTTTAATTAAAAGAGCTGTGCTGTGAATTCCACAACTTCTGTTAAATAATTTGTATTCCATTATATATATTTTGCACATCTCAGGGGACCATAATGAACATATGAAAGGGGGGGGGGTGCCATCAAATAGAGAAAACAAATAGAAGAGGTGAATGGAGACTAGCTGGATAAAAATAACAAATTACTTCTTCTCTGATGTTGTGAAGGTCAGGTTCAGGAAGCATCAATTCACAGTTAATCCGGAGTAACAATGATCTGAACACCAGCTGTTCCCAGGTCCCTCTTTTTCATAGCCCAACCAGCATCTAAAATGTAAATTTAAATTACATTGCAGTCACCATGGGGAGAAGAAACCTGTTCAGTGGAAGCAGAAGCATTGTTCCTTTTTTAGGTTGGCGCAGCTTTGCAAAACTCTACCCAGGATAAACCACTTATCACCACCAAGTGTACTTGAAAATAAAGTTTTTAACTTAAATTACAAGCATATTGCTCATAATACAATAGTGATCATTTTTTGAAAGTCTTGCCATTTATAACATGGGCAGTATTTGGAGCTTCATTTAAAAACCAACAACAACCGATAATGACTTTGCACGATTCACTTTGGGATCTCAAAGTGCTTCCAAAGCATTCAGATTTACAAACAATTCACAAGACAGGTCATCTTTGTAATACGCATACTTACAACGAATTAACAAAAGGAGTGACTTAAGATTCTCCAGGAACACAGTGGCAGCTATTGATGATCTGTTTTCTATCTGTTTGATAGAGCATCATGAGAAATCACAAAATACAATGCTATTTTTCTGATGTGTGCTAATAAAGTCAAAGAAAACAAATACATCTTGACACTTTTGTCCATTTTCATTAAAAAAAAAAAAGTTCAGGGTGTTTGGAATTTTACATCTCAGCACACCTTACTGGTATCAATGGATAAAGCGGGTGATTGACAGATCCACCCAAATGCCACTGCAGTCAGAAGCAGATCTGGACACACCCTTGTTTACAGTTTCATATTGGGTTGCTATAGTTCCCGTGCTAAATCACCAGCTTTCAGGAACATGACTGCTCCTGGCAGTGGAAGGTGCTGAAACAGAAATTTTAATTAAAAACTTTATCAAGTACTCTTCACAGTGCTGCTTGGCACCATAGAAAATCAGTACAATATATCGAGCCCTACTTTGGAGGAGCTGGATTTCTGAGGGAGCTGATCCAGTTCTAAGTGTCTTCTCGAATTAGGAGATAGATGATCTTTGATGGGGATCTCCTCCGTCACCACAGGCCAGTCACAGAACCAACTAGCCACGTGCTGCCAGACCTCAGTGGGCCCAAGCAGGAGCAATCTCTTCTATCCCCCATCTCCCCCAGGACCATCCCGCCCATTGTCAACGTCATCCAGGGCTCTTCTGGTAGTGAGTGACTTTTCTGCACATGTTTAGGGCTTGGGGGAGCTAGAACACAGGAAACATGAATGCAAAAGGCATGGAAAACACTGTTTTGCTTTGGGTTAGTAAAATGTGGGCAGGACAAAGATTACTATTGGTCTGAGCTTTGCCAAGTGAGATAGAATCAACTGTCACCCCATTCCTTTCCCAGAAGGTCTTATGGTATTAAGGATACATCCAGTATTTTCCCACAGATTTTTATTCAGGCGATGTTTCATAAATTACATATATGAAAACATTCATTATTACATTTCCTTGTGTGTTTCAAACAGACATTGGCACCTTCCTATTGAGTTAATTCTCTGCATCTTTTGCAGCAGCAGCCCACAAGGAGATTCCCAGAGATGGCTCCCCTAACACACAGTCCTGTGATTTTACAGTTCTATGACTTACAGTTGATGATTCACAAGATTCAGGATTCTACAAGACTCAAGGGGGAACTAAACTTTCTTACGATTGTACATGATCAGTTATAGGGCTGTAATCATTAATTGTTGGCTTCAAATGTGGACACACACACACACACATCATGCCAAGGAGGGAATGGGGTGTTTCAAGTCAGGCAGCGATGATTCTGGAAGGTTGGAAATGTAAGGTTAGAAGCTTGGCTGGTCTTAGTAAACTTGTTCCCTTGCTCCCACCAAGAAGAGGTACCAAATGTGAGACCTGAGATCTCCTCCAATATCTGTCCTCTGCAGTTCCGGGAAACTAATCATGAAGTACACATGCAGCAGCTCCTCCACTTCCTTTCCTCCGAGGTCCTCCTTTCCATTCTCCCACCTAGATACTGACACACCGCCACGGTTTCCACATTGGAAGGGCAGAACACTGTGCAGTATCGTGCACACTTGCTGGGTTAGGAATAGAGCTGCCCTAGGGTCACCTTCATGCAAGTATTGACAGCTACAAATTAAAGTCCTTAGAGCAGTTGACACAGATACTACGTTCTAGAAGAGAATTAAATTTAAACGTCAAGTTTAAAGGGATCATAATTCTGCAGGTATCTTTCTCTGAGTGACTGAATGTGACTATTGCATTAGGGTAAATGAATTAAGACGTGCAAGTGGGATTTACTGTATGTTAGAAAGGAGTTTTGCAGCCAAGACTGCCTTGAATAAAATGTGTTTGCACTGAAAAAAAATTTTAAATTACTTGGTCTCTGGTTGCTGTAAAGGTCATCCAAGATGGATGTTCTGTTTATATTGTATAGTATTTCATATGAAATAATTACAGTTCATGAAATGTCTTCCCTAATGTTACTGATTTATAACAGCACATTTGTAACATGGTTTTTATCGTGTCAGTGTACCATACTGTAAATGATGATTACTTGTCATGCTTAGTATAATAACTTAAAAGAAAAAAAAGGACAGGGATTTTTGTAAGTCTATATTTGAAAGTCCCTCCCTATGGTGATACTGTGTTCATGTTGTTTATGTAGTGTTGTGTGAAATATCCATTTTGGATTGTGTTACTTTTTAAGATATTAAATAACATTTGGTTATATGTCTTAAGTGGATTTTTTTTGGTACTTGAGA